CATCACTCTTATGATCAGAATCCTGTGAATACAGAGCTTTCATTTCTGGTGGCAGAACCATTTCTCAGTGAGCAACATTGTTTTGCCATAGGACAGAGGAGGTTGTGATCTATTGCAGATTTCTGTGGGTCCTGGATGCCGAGACCAGGAACCCTACAAAGAGAAATCCATGCATGTGGCGTTGCTGAGGATGGCTGCGTGAGTTTCTCTTTCGAAGTAATGTGTTTTGTTTTTTTTCTTTTTTGTCTCAACGTATCCAAACAGTACAGTTGTAGAGATGGGGATGGAATTTTATTTGTCTTTTGCTTTCATTGTTTTCTCTTGTTAAAAGAAAAACAATTGATTTAGAGTTTAAAGGCTGCTCTGCAACTATCAATTATATAAAGCCAAATAGAGTCATATACTAAATCCTTTCTTGCTTCTCAACTAAAAAAAAAAAAAAAAAATCCTGTGAAATCACTTTAGGTTTGCTTAACCAATGTACAGTCATGATTTGAGAGCATAAGAAACCCTATAAGAAACCCTATGCCTTAAGTGAATCCCATTGTGAGATACTTGAGCTATGAGGCGGAAGTTTCAGGCTAAGCAGTGTAATATCTTTTCAGGAGGCTAATATGCTGATCCATTTAGAGCACAGAGGCTGATTGATAACTGTGCTATCAATCCCCATCACTTTGGCAGGTCTTGGTTAGAGAGGAAAGATCTTGCATTTAGGTGAAGTTGAGTCAGGAATTGGCTTTTTGAACTTAGAAAACGTTGCTAGTGTAAGGCTACCTTTTTTATTATTAATCTACAGTTCATATTTATGCAGCTTAAGAAGACTTATTTGGAATAATAAGACCGTGATTCAAGATCTTAGCATCATTGCTTGCAGATTTGTCCAGTATGAAAGATATTTTCATGAGATGAATCACTTAAAGACATTAAGAGTCAGTGATGAAACCACACACTCTCGAGTTTGAAAAGAGACAGGGCTGCTTTAAGAGAGAAACAGGAAGTTGTAACTAGAAGCCATCTGAATACTAAGCCAGGGCAGAATGCTTGTGAAGTAGCAACTAAAGTGGCAGTGTTTCTTCTGAAATTCTCAGGCAGTCAGACTGTCTTAGGCAAATCTTGATAAAATAGCCTTTATCCAGGTTTTTATCTAAGGAATCCCAAGAAGACTGGGGAATGGAGAGACAGTCAAGGGTTATGTCAGAAAAGGATGAGTATCAGTTTCAACATCAGGGAGCGGTGGAGCTGCTTGTCTTCAATTTTTTGCTCATCCTTACCATTTTGACAATCTGGTTATTTAAAAATCATCGATTCCGCTTCTTGCATGAAACTGGAGGAGCAATGGTGTATGGTGAGTGCATAAATTGTGAGATTGATGTGAAATCCAGTACCATTATTTATTCTTTTTTTTTTAGGCCTTATAATGGGACTAATTTTACGATATGCTACAGCACCAACTGATATTGAAAGTGGAACTGTCTATGACTGTGTAAAACTAACTTTCAGTCCATCAACTCTGCTGGTTAATATCACTGACCAAGTTTATGAATATAAATACAAAAGAGAAATAAGTCAGCACAACATCAATCCTCATCAAGGAAATGCTATACTTGAAAAGGTAAGGATCCTGTCTGGTATTATATATTTGTTATTCTAACTATCCTTTTTTTCCTTTCTGGCAGATGACATTTGATCCAGAAATCTTCTTCAATGTTTTACTGCCACCAATTATATTTCATGCAGGATATAGTCTAAAGAAGGTAAATATATAGTGATCATTTTCTTCTTTTATGTACTCTATTAAATATCTTTTTTTCTCCCCAGAGACACTTTTTTCAAAACTTAGGATCTATTTTAACGTATGCCTTCTTGGGAACTGCCATCTCCTGCATCGTCATAGGGTAAGTGACATTCGGAGCTCAAGTTGCAGGTGATGTTTGAAGGTCATGTTTTTCTCTTCAACAGGTTAATTATGTATGGTTTTGTGAAGGCTATGATACATGCTGGCCAGCTGAAAAATGGAGACTTTCATTTCACTGACTGTTTATTTTTTGGTTCACTGATGTCTGCTACAGATCCAGGTAATTGCTCAAATAATATATTTTCTTCTTTTGCTAACCTGCATGTTTGTGTGTGTCTTCCTAGTGACAGTGCTGGCCATTTTCCATGAACTGCACGTCGACCCTGACCTGTACACACTCTTGTTTGGAGAGAGTGTGTTGAATGATGCAGTGGCCATAGTCCTTACATAGTAAGTACCAGAACTTGGCCTATGTTTCTTTAACTAACTAACCTCCACCCTCTTCTCTTTTCAGTTCTATATCCATTTACAGTCCCAAGGAGAATCCAAATGCATTTGATGCCGCAGCATTCTTCCAGTCTGTGGGGAATTTCCTGGGAATCTTCGCTGGCTCATTTGCAATGGGGTCTGCGTATGCCATCATCACAGCACTGATATCCTTTGTCTGTATGTGGAAAGCTGGGACTGTTGTTGTTTCCCTTAACTTATCTTCCTCACTTGACCAAATTTACCAAGCTGTGTGAGTTCCCGATGCTGGAAACCGGCCTGTTTTTCCTGCTTTCTTGGAGTGCCTTCCTGTCTGCCGAGGCTGCCGGCCTAACAGGTCAGTGCTTCATGCTGCACAGCCAACTGGATTGGTTTTGACTGATCTGTTTTTTTAATTTCAGGGATAGTTGCTGTTCTCTTCTGTGGAGTCACACAAGCACATTATACCTACAACAATCTGTCTTCGGATTCCAAAATAAGAACTAAACAGGTAAAAGAAAAAATTTACTACAGACTTGGTCTTTAATGGTTTTTTGTTTTATGTTTTGTTTCAGTTGTTTGAATTTATGAACTTTTTGGCGGAGAACGTCATCTTCTGTTACATGGGCCTGGCACTGTTCACGTTCCAGAATCATATCTTTAATGCTCTTTTTATACTTGGAGCCTTTGTATCCTTTGAAATACAGAACATGGGGTGATTTTTCCTCAATGTTTCCCTGTGCTTATCTACAGCTAGCAATTTTTGTTGCCAGAGCCTGCAACATATATCCCCTCTCCTTCCTCCTGAATCTAGGCCGAAAACAGAAGATCCCCTGGAACTTTCAGCACATGATGATGTTTTCAGGTATGTGAACTATGTTATATGTTAGTGCTGCTCATTTATTTTCTCCTTTGGTTTTTCCTGCAAGGTTTGCGAGGAGCGATCGCATTTGCCTTAGCTATTCGGAACACAGAATCTCAGCCCAAACAAATGATGTTTACCACTACGCTGCTCCTCGTGTTCTTCACTGTCTGGGTATTTGGAGGAGGAACAACCCCCATGTTGACTTGGCTTCAGATCAGGTGAGTGACACCGTCTAGCAAAGGAAATCATTGGGATTGACCAGTTTTTGGTTTTGTTTAACAGAGTTGGCGTGGACCTGGATGAAAATCTGAAGGAGGACCCCTCCTCACAACACCAGGCAAGTCAAAGAAACCAATGCACATTATATAGACCCAATGCCTTTTTCTATTGTTTCTCCCCAGGAAGCAAATAACTTGGATAAAAACATGACGAAAGCAGAGAGTGCTCGGCTCTTCAGAATGTGGTATAGCTTTGACCACAAGTATCCTTTGATAATAACGATCTCACAGATCCTGCTGCAGGCAGAGAATTACTTTAAGCTCTTAATCATTGAAGTGTGCACTCCTGCTCTTCAAGAAACACCAAAAGGTAAAGTGAATTCACAGCCAAACTTATAAAAAGGAGCTGGCATTAAATGAATCTTCTTTCACAGAACTCCTAACAGCAGTTGGATATTAACAAGGAGAAAAGAACAATTATCATTTGGGACTCCAAGTGCCACTTTATGTCACTTTAAAGAATGAATAGACTTCCAGCTCCACTCAGCTGCCTGTTCACAGTTACAAAGCAATGGTAAATAATCGTAAGTAAATGGAAGGTGTGATTTAGGAGGGTGAAATAGTATAACGACTCGATGCTTTCTCTTGCTTTTCTGTGGCAAGGCAAGCAGGACAGCTCCTGCCACGGGTTTGGCTTAAATCTGGATCTGTGACTTACCAAATTAAAAAAAAAAAAAAGGTCCTGGAACTATTTATTAAAGTGGACACACAACAAACTACCAAAACATTATTTTTACAAGGAGAGAATGATCATATCATGAGTCATGGTTTAATTTGCTCTCTAGTGGTTTTATTTAACCAAAGGATCATACCTGTTCGTGCCAATAAAACTTGAGTGGTTTTAATAGAAAGTACATCTTTCCATTTTCTCAGCCATGCCAGTTTACAAGGAGCCATCTGAGCTCTACTCCTGAGAAGATGTGTTGATATGGTGGATATGGGCAGGACTTTCCGTTTGCACTCATAATTCACCCCAAAGGGAGGTTTTATACTCACTCTGAAAGGGGTCTAGACCTCAGCCAGTGAAGGCTTTGATCTTGGGCCTGAAACCATCTTATCCAAACACACATTCATTTAATCTTGCAACTCAAGAGTGACGCACCCTTCCAAAGTGGTTTGGGAGGACCAAGGGGACAGGGTTGGGGCTTGCAGGAGAGACTCACAGATATGCCTGAGGAGCCAGTTATCTGTGATACCCAGTCTCAGGAGAGCAGCTTTGCCTCTCAGTGAGGCTGGAGGGCAATGTAAAGCATTTCTAGTGCAGGCAGTCTCCTCTAGGGCTTTCCAGGGGGAGTGAGATTGTATATACAGGAAAGTATAAGGGCAAACAAGAACTGCCCTAGGGAAATCCAGACAGGCTGAGATCCATGGCTGCTGTTTTTCCCACCTTTCCTTCCAGTGTCCAGCCCAGTGCCCACCCGTCTCCTACACCCCTGTCCCTAAGGCCACCGTCTTGTGCCATTTCCTGACTATATTACTATCAACTAAGTCCAAAATAAGGTGGAGGTTTCAGATAATACCTTTCCCAGAAGAATTTGTATGTTAACATAAAGCCCTAAATCCCTTTCAAGTCTCAATTCAACAAACATTGAGGAGACTCATTTCTGCCTACTGGGCATTAAGCATTTGTGGAAACAAAGAGGAAAGAGACTTGCCCCTCCCTCAAGGAGCTCACAGTCTAACAAGAGAGGAGATATATAGTCAAATAATTCTGATATAATCAATGGAAACAGAAAGGTCTGTGGAAACCCCAGTGAAGAAATTCCTGTGTTTGTCACAGGAATAGTGACAAAGAAGAGGTACTATTTGAATTGGGTCCTGGATCCAGTATCCATTAGGATTATGTCTGACTATGTATAACAGGAAAATCCAAATAACCATGGATTAATGAAAATAGTGGTGTTTAATCTCACTAAAAGAAGTCTGGTATTAGACAATCTATGTATGGTTAACAGAGCTCCATGATGCCACCACAGTCCTATCTTTCTTCTTTATCTTTTTATATAGCTTCTATCCTCAAGTTTGCTTCTTGGGCCCAAAATGGCTGCTGGAGCTCCAGAGAGTCCATTACCATTACAATTCCAGACAGGAAGGCAGAAAGGGCAGAATTGATGCTCTGAGAGGCTTCTCTAGAATTCCACTCAAGAACTTCTATTTCATTGGCCACCCATTCTGAGGAAATAGAACACCTCCATAGATTCAGGCTTATATTGTAAGGAGGAGAGGGAGACTGGATATTGAGTAGGTAAGTAGCAATCTATGCAACAGGCTTCAAGCATAAATGGGGCTTCCCAGAAAGACAAAGTGAAGAAGGACATTTCTGGTAATAGGAACAAAACATGCAAAGATAAAAGTCTGTAAAGTATTTGGTGGGTATTGGAAACTCAATAGTCTAGAAAGGCCTTCCAGGTCAACCTTAGTAAATCTTATTTTTCTGAGTGGGTTGTGGGTTTGGGGGGGTATGTGTTGTGGTTATTGCTGATGTGGAACCCCACCATGAATAAAGGTAAGAGAAGCAACTCTGGTTCAAAGTGCAACAGGAAGAGAACTGTACTTGAATAATTAGAATGTAAGAGAGAGTGACAAGTCCTAAGAGAGTGGTAACTAAAAGATCAATAGTACTTCACAGGCAATGACAGTAGAGCTATATTGAATGGATTTAGGATTTCCAAGTGCCAAGCTGAAAGGAAAAGCTGTCCAAATGGAGGGAACAGCATTTGCAAAGGCCCAGAGAGATAGTGAAACATAAGTGACATTGAGCCTGATTCCCCTTTATCAGAAACTAAAGTTTGTGAAACGGTGTGGGGAATGAGATAGGAAAGGTAAGTGGGGCAGGATCAGTGGAGGACAGTGCAGTTCTAGTATCTAGCAAGGACGTAACCGTGATGGAGGCCTCTGATCTCAACCACTTGAGCAAAGTAGCAGCAATCATGCCTTTGTACTGCAGTTTCTTTTAATAAAAGTAGGATGCACTTGTAGTCTGGATTCTCAAGGCACATAGGCCTATTGACAAAACACAGGATCCATGAGGCCTGAATCTTGATCTAAAGTCCACCACTCAGTTTTGGACTAGTCCCTGCTGCCTCCCCTGCCAAAGCATTTGCAATCTAACTCTCTGTAGTCACACACACTGTGTAGTCCTCAAGTCAACTCATCCCAAAGAGTTGGGACCCTGAGGGAAGGCAGTGCTAGTATGTGCTCTCCGTCTTCTGTGGTGCTCCCTGTCTCCACTTTGGTGCTACAGATGTGGCCAATTCTGTGGGAGAATGATTTTTAAACTGTATGTGACTACCCATAATGGGTCATGGAATCATTTAGGTAACTCAGAACCAGCATTTTTTTTAATGAAATAGAATACTGTATTAGAATAGGTTAGACTACACTGTGGTAAACATTTCTAAACTCTTAGTGGCTCATCAAGCAAAGTTTTATTTTCTCTCAAAGGCTGCTAAGGATGTGGTGATTCTCTAGGGCAAATGTCCTCCATGTAGCAACTTAGTGATGCAAACAGCTCTGATCTGTGGCTTTACCACCTTCACCGGAGGCCTCCCTGGGTCACTGTAACAGGGAGAGGGTCAGCCTGCTGGCTTCCTGTGTTTCAGTGTAGAAGTGATGCTATCCCTTTATAACCATAGCACATTGGCCAGAATTAGTCCTAGAGCCGCACCTACTTCAGGCACCTGAAAGAAGAGAGCTGGATATTGGCAGATACTAGCTAGCAATGTCCAGTATAAACAGAGTAGAAGACAAATGGAATGGAACAGAATATATCTAAGTGCATCACAGAAGGATTTTAGAGTTATATGTGTGTGGTTGAGAAAATGTTGAGGCATGTACTAAGTAACAATTGTAAAATGTATTTCTGGCTAGGCGCGGTAGCTCATGCCTGTAATTCTAGCACTTTGGGAGGCCAAGGCAGGCAGGTCACCTGAGGTCAGGAGTTCGAGACCAGCCTGTCCAACATAGTGAAACCCTGTCTCTACTAAAAAAATACAAAAATTAGCTGGGCATGGCAGCGGGAGCCTGTAATTCTAGCTACTGGGGAGGCTGAGGCAGGAGAATCGCTTGAACTTGGGGGCAGAGGTTGCAGTGAGCCAAGATGGCACCACTGCACTCGCCAGCCTGGGCAAAATCAAGTGAAACTCCACCTCAAAAAAAAAAAAAAAAAAAAAAATGTAGTTCTAGGTAGAGGCCAGATGTTTTAAAAAGGCTTCAAAGGGACTACATCTGAGGAAAAAAGTATGTCTAGGAGGAGAAGAGATTTGTGACATGTGACCCTATAAAGACAAAGGGCTCTCCTTGTGTCTGCTCAAAGAAAATAAGTTTCTGAAGTCTCCTGAACAGTCTTCATTCCATAGCTCAAAAATAACCCAGTGTTACATACCTGGATTCGTATAACAAACTCAATGGGTTACAGTCAACATTGCTGGGGTGGGAAGTGTGTGTGTATTCATTTTGTTCCCTAAAAGAGCTGCAGGGCATGCATTCTAACGAATTTGCTAAATGGCCAGGAGTCCATAGAGTTTGGGAAAGTTAGAAGGTGGCCTCAAGAACACCCAGGGACCGGAGAAACAAACATAAGAAAGGGGAGTTCTAGGCAGGCCCTGGTGACTCATGCCTATAATCCCAGCACCTTGGGAGGCTAAGGCGGGAGAATTGCTTGAGCACAGGAGTTCGAGACCAGCCTGGGCAA